CTACTAAAAATACAAAAATTAGCCAGGTGTGGTGGTGCGCGCCTGTAGTCCTAGCTACTTGGGAGGCTGAGGCATGAGAATCACTCGAACTCGGGAGGCAGAGGTTGCAATGAGCCGAGATTGTGCCACTGCAGTCGAGCCTGGGCGACAGAGCAAGAATCTATCTAAAAAAAAAAAAGGCATTGAGGAGGTATACTTTTTCTTAATACGTACACTTAGAGGTCTGGTATGATAACTGTAATTGTCTATAGGATTTTATAAATGGATGTCCTTAGTGACCTTGACAAGAGGGAAATGGACTCAAAAATGAAAGATAAGAAAGCAGACATGGTATGTAGAAAACTTCTTTATAAAACGAGCAAAGATACGGAGGGGGATGTGGGATTAAGGAAGGTTTTTTTTTTTAAAGTGGGTCATTTTATTAATACATTATGTTGATTGCTGCTGGGAAAAATTCTTTGCAGAGCAGTCTAGGGAGGTTTACAAACTACTGATGCCTGGGGCTCATCTCCAAAGATTCTTATTTAATGGATCTGGGCTGCAGCCAGGTTCACGGGGATTTTTAAAAGCTCCCCAAGTGATCTTAATGTGTAGTCAAGATTGAGAACCACTGGTAGAGAGAGAAAAAAACTCTGTTGAAGAGAGGACTTAAAATCTGCTGCAGCAGCAAGACCTTAAATAATCTAAGTGCTAAGTTGCAGCCAGCACCACTTAAATTATCAAATCTTGTCAGTTACAGTATCCAACTTTCCCTACAAGCATCCATAGGCAGACGAAGGGTTTATACCAGTAACTGCATTCCCCAGGAGACAAGAAAGGAGGATAGAAAAACGACTTAGGAATCTCCTTGGAGCTCAAGACCAGGAACTTCCCCAAGCCGGAGGTCCCTGAGGCGCTCTAGCGCGCTGGCCGCACTCGCAGCCCAGGTCGCCAGTGCGCACGCGCAAGATTAGGTGGGGCGCCAGAGCCGGGGCACCTGCGCAGGCTTGGCTGCGCCCTCTCGCGCCGCACGCTCTGCGGGTTCCTCCCTTCTTCCGAGCCTCTCCTCTGGCCGCCGCGCGGGAGAGAGGCCGAGATGGCAGATGAGATTGCCAAGGCTCAGGTCGCTCGGCCTGGTGGCGACACGATCTTTGGGAAGATCATCCGCAAGGAAATACCAGCCAAAATCATTTTTGAGGATGACCGGGTAGGTACTGGGCACCACCTCTCTCGCCTGCTTTGATTTATTTATTTATTTCTCTTTTCCCTAGTGCCTTGCTTTCCATGACATTTCCCCTCAAGCACCAACACATTTTCTGGTGATACCCAAGAAACATATATCCCAGATTTCTGTGGCAGAAGATGATGATGAAAGTGTAAGTACATTTCTAACATGATTTATTTTCTTTTAAAGTGCTGTCACATTTTCATCTTCCTAAGGTCATTACTAAGGAAAAACCAGAAAAACCATTAGGACTTCAACTGCCCAGCTGTTTTCCAAAGTTACTGCATCATTTTGTATCCCACCAGCAATGAATGAGCGTTCCAGCTTCTCCGTATCCTTATCAACACTTGCTATTACCTTTTTTTTTTTTTTTTGAGACAGAGTCTTGCTCTGTCGCCCAGGCTGCAGTGCAGTGGCACTCGGCTCACTGCAAGCTCCACCTCCCTGGTTCACACCATTCTCCTGCCTCAGCCTCCCGAGTAGTGGGACAACAGGCGCCCGCCACCAAGGCTGGCTAATTTTTTGTATTTTTAGTAGAGACGGCTTTCACCATGTTAGTCAGGATAGTTTCGATTTCCTGACCTCGTGATCCGCCCGCCTCGGCCTCCCAAAGTGCTGGGATTACACGCGTGAGCCACCGTTCCTGGCCTATTATATTCTTAAAGTAAGCTAGAGAAAAGGTTATTAAGAAAATCATAAGGAAGAGAAAATATATTTACTATTTATTAAGTCGAGTGAATCATAAAGGTCTTCATCCCTGTCATCTTCATGTTGAGTAGGCTGAGGAAGACGAGGGGTTGGTCTAGCTGTAGCTGTCTCAGGGGTGGCAGAGGCAGAAGAAAATTTGCATATGAGTAGACCTGCACGGGTCAAACCCATGTTGTGCAAGGGTCAGTTGTATTTACTTGGGGATACCTTTTTAAAGTGAGACATTATTTCTGAAACTTAGAAACTTCAAGGCATTAATTTTTAATTCAATATATTTGTACAAATCACAGAGTTCAAAGATTAGAGCGAGTACTTAATGGTAAAATACCGTCTTATATGCAATAACATTAAACCCTCAGAATACATTTTTTTCTTTTTTTTTTTTTTTTGAGACGGAGTTTCGTTCTTGTTGCCCAGGCTGGAGTGCAATGGCACGATCTCGGCTCACCGCAACCTCTGCCTCCTGGGTACAAGCGATTCCCCTGCCCTCCTGAGTAGCTGGGATTACAGGCATGCCATCACGCCTGGCTTATTTGTATTTTTAGTAGAGATGGGGTTTCTCCATGTTGGTCAGGTTAGTCTCGAACTCCCAACCTCACGTGATCCACCCGCCTCAGCCTTCCAAAGTGCTGGGATTACAGGTGTCAGCCACCACGCCCAGCCCCAGAATACAAATTTTTAACATTTAGTATAATTAGACAGTCATGGCATTTTAAGGTCAGAGCTTCTTACTCAAATGCAGCTCTTTTCTGTAAGGACAATAAAATGTTAATTTTTACTCAGTTAACATTCTAAATTAGTGTTTTAAGGTCAT